AATTGCAATATTCTAATTTTGCTTTTTAAAAAATCCTTGCTAAGATGACAGCAAGAGAAGGAAAAAGAAAAATAAAATAAAAATTCCTTGCAAGTAGAGACCTAATCTTGAATTCACCTTTGGATGTCCAATGCATGGCACAGTCTCCAGCACACTGTGAGAGAGCTCAATGTGTGAGAAACTGATGAGTCAAGTTTCCTTCCCTCTCTGAACCGCCAGGATGTGAGATCATTAGGACACTCTGTGTCAATTGTCTGATGACAATTGACAGTGACTCAAACAGGCAGAAGAGCAGCACTAGGCATAAAAAGAAGAAGCTAAAACCTCCACGAGGAGGGAGGGTAGGAGATAGACTTATAGAAAAAATAATATTACATCTTACATTTGTATTTGTACAGTTTTCAACGTGCTTTGTTTCTCACTGTTTGAAGTATGAGCTATTTACTATATAAACCCCGCAATTCAGATAGAAAAGAAGAAAATGCAACACTTTCACTGTAGAGTGTTATGTGCTACTGAAAGAGAAAAATCACAGTTTAACTTTTTCTACAAGTAGACTGAAGGTTTGTACGTATTATGGAATCTGATAAACAACTAGTTTAATATTTACGCATTGACTATTTTTCAAGAAAAATATATGACTCAAAATAAAATCAGCAATTAGCTGCTAGATAATTTTTGTTGTGATGAATGTACTGTCACTCTCTAAATGGCTTTTTTTCCTCTAAGAGTGGAATTTTAAAAGTCTGGCAACACAACCTAGGAACTGGGTAACCCACACAGTGAAAATTTCCCCGAATCTCAACAAGAAATGGATTTATTCAGTTGAACGTTGCTTTAGACACTAAGCCTCTGGCAAGCAACTTACCTTAAAAGTCCCCACCACCTCTTTTGATCCTCCTTCTCCGGTACACTCTGCGGAGCATCCGTTACTGCAATCCTTAAAGAAGAATTAAACCACCATTAAGTAAATGCAGGTGGGTAAGCGGGACCCGGGGTAACCTACGTGACGCTCACCATGATACCGTGCGCTCCTCTCCAGGACCCAGGCAAACACAAAAAAGGAGGCTCAGACAACCAAGCACCCAGGCCCGAACCTCCAACAAGCGTGTCTTGGGAGCGCTGCCCTGCACTTCCCACCCTGCCGGGGTCGCGGCGGTTTTTGTCCTCCTCCGCCGGCTCAGGGAAGACTGGTTAAATTCCAGGTCAGCCCTACAGAGCCAGGGTTCGCCGGCAAAGAACAAAAAAACAATTGTCTCCCTTATATCCGAGCAAATAGTCTAGACTGGGGTGTTAAGCCATTTATAGAAAAATCTCCAGGGCGCGCTCAGCCTCGTGGTCTTGTCAATCACAGACGCACAATAGCAAGCCTGCAAAGGGAACGGGGACGGGCGTGAACCATTTCCTCCACCAGCAGGGTCCTCCGATGCCGCAGCATCCACCCCACACCTTAAACCTCATGGTATTAGTGGGCAATTTAAAAGATAAAGACACAGGGAAGCGGGACTAATTGGGAAAACCTGCAGACATTTGTTTTAATGCGTAATCTGCTAAATAACTACGGGGGTGGGGGTGGGGAAGGAAGAGATCCAAGGAGGCAGAAGGCTGCGGTCAAAATATTTTGGGGTGGCAGAGTCACGTAGGATGTGGCTGTGGGTTCTGGCAGCCCAGAGATTCAGCTCCCGCCTCCTCCCTCAGAGCGAGTCCATAGCTACCCTCACGTCCCCCGTGGCGGTCCTCGCCACGCTCCGGAGCGGGTTACCCATGAGGGTGCTAGACCTGGGCAGCGGGAACCTCGAAGAGGTGGAGATTGCAGGCTGGGACTCCAGATTTCGGGCAGGGATGCGGGGAAGGGAAGACGCCTCGCTGGAGGCGGAATGGAGGGCAAGGCGAAGGAGGATGGTGCAGGAAACGGCGACAAGGCGCCCGGCCAGGCCCGCGAGCTACCGAGACCCGGGTTCCAATCCTCCCCCCTTCCGCAAACGCCCGGGTTCGAGGTACCTGGCGGGCAAGGGCCGCAGCGGAGCGAAGCGGGCTGGCCATGGGGAGGCTGCGGGGACGCGGGGCTGCAGAGAGCGGCAGTGGCACGGAGCGCGCGGCTGGAAGCGAAAGCAGGCGGTGTGGCCAAGCCCCGGCGCACGGCCCATAGGGCGCTGGGTACCACGACCTGGGGCCGCGCGCCAGGGCCAGGCGCAGGGTACGACGCAACCCCTCCAGCATCCCTTGGGGAGGAGCCTCCAACCGTCTCGTCCCAGTCTGTCTGCAGTCGCTAAAACCGAAGCGGTTGTCCCTGTCACCGGGGTCGCTTGCGGAGGCCCGAGAATGCGCGCCACGAACGAGCGCCTTTCCAAGCGCAGATATTTCGCGAGCATCCTTGTTTATTAAACAACCTCTAGGTGAATGGCCGGGAAGCGCCCCTCGGTCAAGGCTAAGGAAACCTCGGAGAAACTACATTAGGGCAGCTTTTCCACCGACTCCAAATCCAACTGACAAAAAGCAGTTTCTGCCCTCGAGAGTTTGCGGGCGGGGATTGACATTTGTGCGTCTGCTCTTGTCTGCCACTGACCGCTATGTGCAAACTGAAGGGGGAGAACGTGAATCCAGCTTTTAGATTTCCCTGCGCCACCTACCCAAACCGAATTTGTAACTCGGGGTGTTATGGGGCTACCAGGCTCGCATTCCCTAAGGGCCATTTCTGCCCAAAGATCTCAATGCCTTTCATCGTTTTCAGGCAAAGCAGACCATCAAGAGCTCCAATCATACTGTTTTCATAGTTTTCCGATGTAGGCTCGTGATCGCAATATTTAGAAAGAGGACTGGAAAAGTGATGTTAGAAGTACTATTCGGTTTAGAAAGGGAAAGGAGGATTGGAATAGCTATTGTCTTATATGCAGTGTTCGCCTGGGGCAACGTCAGCCTAAATTATGAGCCTTCCTGGTTTTTAAATTAATAGGAAGTGGTAACTGGGGCTGACTTGATCTTGGAAAGAGGGGGAGGGCAGTTTATTCTGGGTGAAAGCGGTTAAATCCGGTTTGGTTTTTTAAATGGTTTCATACAACGCTACTGATAATATACTGTAGCTCTAATCTTATCAACTCAGAAAACCTACACTTTTCCTCTCCTTTATACAAGGCACAGAAAGGCCTCTTACGCTGGGGTGGGGTCCCAAGCTCCAAAGACCACAGAGTCCAGGCAGGTCACGTACCACCATAGAGCGGCGAGTGTCCCTGGAAGTCCAGGGTCGCTTATAAGATAAGTTTTGTCCTTGTTGTTTTGAGACGGAGTCTCGCTCTGTCGCCCAGGCTGGAGTGCAGTGGCGCGATCTCGTCTAATTGCAACATCCGCCTCCCCGGTTCAAGCAATTCTCCCATCTCAGCCTCCCCAGTAGCCGGGACTACAGGCCTGCGCCACCACGCCGGGCTAATTTTTGTATTTTTTGTAGAGACCGGGTTTTGCTATGTTGCCCAGGCTGCTCTCAAACTCCTGGACTCAAGCCACCCACCTATCTCAGCCTCCCAAAGTGCTAGGATTACAGGCGTGAGCCACGGCGCCCGGCCTCCATCTGTATTAACTGCTTCTATTTCCTCCCCATTAAGGGCTTCTGTCCAATTATTCCACCTAAATAAGGTCTCTAATAGCCTTCATTTTGTTCCTGCCAATGGTTTTGCTTCTCGTGCATTTTCATGGCTGCACCTATGTGCTGATGACTCCCAAATATATTTTTTCAGTCCATCTGTCTCCTGAGCAGTAGGTACTTGCTACTCAAAAATCTGTCTAAAATAAAAACGGTGTATCTATCCACCATGTTCGAAGCACTGGGCTAGTTGCTGGGGGAGGGTTGAGAGCATACCATCATCCTGTTATCATGCATTGCCCCCAGCCAGAGAGAAAAGTGTTAATTGTGTTAGAAAGTGTTAAGGAATCCCACAGACAGATGTAAAATTATAACAAGTGCTGCCTGTGCTCTAAGAGCCTCTAATAATGGATTGTATTGACTCAGAAAGGCCTGGAAAGGCTTTCAGCAAGTGATCCTTGAGCAGAAATCTGAAAGATTAAAGAAATTTACTAAAGGAAGAAGGGATGAAGAGCACCTGGTATGAAAGTGAGTTCCAGGACAAAAGAACTTCTCTGAGGAGGGCTGGAACAAAGGGCCAAAAGAGAGCCTGGGGCTGCGGTAGACAGAAGAGGATGGAGCTTGGGCTAGTGAGTAGCCAAAGGGCCAGCCAAGTAGTGCCTTAGGGAGAGCTAAAGAATAATTTTAAAAAGCAAAAATAAGGTAAAAGCCTGACTGTCATACAGGTATAAAATAAACTAAATTATAGAGTTTATTTAAATCATTTAATGAAGTTACCAGGCAGATATAAAAACTGGTTCAAAGAACAGGCATGTTTATAGGTCAGAAATATTGAAATGAATATGCAAATGAAATTGGCTTCTTCCACAGTAGGGGAGAGAAGTTAATTGAACCCTGACCTTCAGATTTTACTTGCATGACTGCATGCAATAATTATTTTGCATTTCTATCAGTCATCTGTAAAATAACTCAAAAACAATGAAACAATGTAAGACCCAATGAAAGGGCCCATGGAATCAGAATCAGATAACCTTAAAGGTTTGCTCTAAATAATTCAGTTTTCCATTGAAGTACAAATTTTTCCCTACAGTACGGTAATATAATTTCTTCATTCAAGAAGTGCTATTAGTCAGCAACAGCTGAAGTAAACCAGACATAGTAGTCACTGTACTTACTAGTTACACTAAGAAGCTGTAGCTTTAGCAGTTTTCAATTTAGCTTAACCTAGGGGCAAGAGAAACCATTGAAAGGTTAAGGATTAGGTGGAGTATGCAGGAGCGGTGACAGAATTGAAGGTATTGGCTGCAGTTTGGAGATTGGAAGAGGGTCTGGGTGGAGAGGAATGGATTTTGAAGAAGCTATTACAGAACCCACATACGAGATGATCCTTTTAATAAGTCAGATTTGGCTGGTGGTTGGTAATAGAAGTGGAGAGAAACAGCCAGATTTCAGCAAGAATGGAGATAAGGTGGCAGCCTGGGCAACATGGCAAAACCCTGTCTCTGGTAAAAATACAAAAATTAGCCGGGCTCGGTGGCATGTGCCTGTAGTCCCAGCTACTCACGGGATTAAGGTGAGAGGATTACCTGAACTTGGTGAGGTTGAGGCTGCAGTGGGCCAGGATCACACCACTGCACTTGCCTGGGTGACACAGTGAGACACCATCTCAAAAAAAAAGAAAAAGAAAAATAGATGATATAAGGTGGGACAAGGATGAGAGAAGTGCCAAGGAGGCCTCCTTGGATCTGACTTGCTTATCTATTTGGTGATGTTCACTAAGAAAAAAGGAATGTTGAAAAAGAATGTGTTTGAGGGGATGAGGAGGAGTCTGGTTTGGGACCTATGATTTCTGAAGTGTCTCCAAGACTGGCTGTGAGAGATCTGCCTGTCTGAAGCTCAGAGAAGAGGTCTGGATTAGAGGTATTATTGAATCATTGGCATAGAGGTGGTAACTGAAGCTATGGGTGCGAAAGAGAATCTCTATGTCAGTTTTCTCCGCTGTAAAATGAGACAATAGCAACACTTCATGTTTGTCAACTGGGATAGATGAGCATTAATATATGAAACTTATGTATATTACTTAGAACCATGCCTGATGTCAGCCATGCAGAATAGGTGAAAGAACGGGCATGGCTCTGTTTCCATTAAACTGTATTTGAAAAACGGGACAGAGCAAATGTGGTCTGTGGACTGTAAGTTGCTTACTCCTGCTCTATGTAGTTGCTCTAGTAGAAACATAGCAGTTGTCCCTCAAATGCATCCAAGTGATGATCACCAATGTCTATCCATTCTTGCTCCAAATACCCTGACAGTTGCCATTTCTCCAACCATGTTATCCGCATCCTAGTACCAAACAGCTTCCAAGCAGCTCCTCTGACCCCAGCCTTGCTTCTCTTTAAGCCATTCTTAGCATGACAACCAGTGAAAATGTCTCAAACGCAAATCTGAAGACATCTCCTCTTGGTCAAAAAACCTTCAAGGCTTCACATCACCCATTTGACAAAATGATTGGCAAGCTCCCAGCCCATCCCAGATTCTGCCTTCTGCCTCTGACTCTCCAGCTCACCTTTTGCTAGGCTCTTTCTTTCTCTCTCCCCCCACACATTTAATTTATTTCAGTCCTTTCGGACATCAGGCCTTCTCACAGGTGCCCAAATACCTGTAACATTCCCTGCCTTTGCCAGGCACTGTCATCCTTCCTTGTTCAGTCCCTGTGCCATGTCCTTGGCAGGAACGTCTCTGAACCCTGTCTAGGCTACAGTGGGTTCCTCTGCTGTTTATTTACATACAATGCTTGCCATTTCAAAATAATGGTAATATTTTATTCTAATCATTTGATTAATGCTCTTCTAATTTTATGATGGGAAGTTCATGTCTGTCAGGCCTCTGAGCCCAAGCTAATCCATCATATCCCCTGTGACCTGCACGTATACATCCAGATGGCCTGAAGCAACTGAAGATCAACAAAAGTGAAAATAGCAGGTTCCTGCCTTAACTGATGACATTCCACTGTTGTGATTTGTTCCTGCCCCACCCTAACCGATCAATTGACTTTGTGACAATACACCCTCCCTGCCCTTGCGATAATGTACTTTGTGATATTTCCCCACCCTTGTGAATGCACTTTGTATGATACACCCTCCCCACCCTTGAGAAGGTACTTTGTAATATCCTTCCCTGCCCTTAAGGTACTTTGTAATATTCTCCTCGCCCTTGAGAATGTACTTTGTAAGATCCATCCCCTGCCCACAAAAAATTGTTCCTACTCCACCGCCTATCCCAAACCTCTAAGAACTAATTATAATCCCACCACCCTTTGCTGACTCTCTTTTCAGACTCGGCCCGCCTGTACCCAGGTGATTAAAAAGCTTTATTGCTCACACAAAGCCTGTTTGGTGGTCTCTTCACACGAACACAC